GGCTGGTCTCCAATTCCTGACCTCAGGTGATCCACCCGACTTGGCCTCCCAAAGTTCTGGGATTACATTTTTTTTTTAAAGAAAGAATAAATTAATTGTGATTAAAGTTGAAATCAAGGCATAGTCTTTCCAGTCTAATTTTTACTGTAATGCTTGTATGTCAACAGTTATGAAGGCCAGGCGCGGTGGCTCACGCCTGTAATCCTAGCAGTTTGGGAGGCTGAGGAGGGTGGATCACTTAAGGTCAAGAGTTCAAGACCAGCCTGGCCAATATGGTGAAACCCCATCTCTACTAAAAATACCAAAAAAAAAAAAAAAAACGGCCAGGCACGTTGGCTCACACCTGTAATCCCAGCACTTTGGGAAGCCGAGGCGGGCAGATCACGAGGTCAGAAGATCGAGACCATCCTGGCTAACATGGTGAAACCCCGTCTGTACTAAAAATACAAAAAAATTAGCCAGGAGTGGTGGCAGGTGCCTGTAGTCCCAGCTACTTGGGAGGCTGAGGCAGGAGAATGGCGTGAACCCGGGAGGCGGAGCTTGCAGTGAGCCGAGACTGCGCCACTGCACTCCAGCCTGGGTGACAGAGCGAGACTCCGTCTCAAAAAAAAAAAAAAAAAATTAGCCAGGCCTGGTGGCGTGCACCTGTAATCCCAGCTTCTTGGGAGGCTGAGGCAGAAGAATGGCTTGAACCCAGGAGGTGGAGGTTGCAGTGAGCCAACATAGCGCCACTGCACTCCAGCCTGGGCAACAGAGCAAGACTCTATCTCAAAAAAAAAAAAAAAAAAAGGCCTGGTGTGGTGGCTCACGCCTGTAATCCCAGCACTTTGGGAGGCTGAGGTGGGTGGATCACGAGGTCAGGAGATCAAGACCATCCTGGCTCACACAGTGAAACCCCATCTCTACTAAAAATACAAAAAATTATCCGGGCATGGTGGCGGGCGTCTGTAGTCCCAGCTACTGGGGAGGCTGAGGCAGGAGAATGGCATGAACCCGGGAGGCGGAGCTTGCAGTGAGCTGAGATCGCGCCACTGCACTCCAGCCTGGGCGACAAAGTGAGACTCCAGTCTCAAAAAACAAAACAAAACAAAAAACAACAGTTAAGAGAGTTCTTTCTGGCCCATTTAGATCTGCTAGCCCTACTTTTGAAGAGGAAACTTTTGAAGGAATGAACAAAAGAGGTAGGTGGGACTAAGCATTTCTGCATTCCAGGAGGATATATTTTTCCTTATATAATTTCTACAGTATTCACCACATGGAGTGCAGTGAGGCAGTTCCAGAACTCAAGGTAATAATGTAAGCATATTAATAATATTTAATTATTAACAATTAATAATTAATCAATTAATAACATATGCATATGAGATCAGCAGGAGTCACACTAAAAGCCAAAAAGCATTTCAGGTGAAAAACAGCAAGGGTAGGCCAGAAAACACAAAGAAATCTTGACTGAAAAGTCAGCAATAAAAAACACTATTGAATAAAAAGGAAGGCTCGATATACTAGGGCTGGCAGGGGAGCCAAGCAAGTAGATCCAGAGCCAGAATGACAGCAGGGACCTGGTAGGCCTTGCTTGTTATCTCCAGCAACCAGCCCCACGCTTAGCAAACAGTATTCTGCATCCTGTATGATTGCAGGTATATTCCAAATGTGGGGATGAAGGCAACTAGTATTTACAGTCCAATGCCACCAGCCATGAGGATGACCCATCTTGGCTGAAAAATAAAGACCTTAAATCTAGGAAGCGGAAGATACAACCCAGGACAGCAGGAAGGGGAGACCCGGTATGAGAAGAACTGAGGCCCAACCCAGTTTAGAGAGGAGACTGAAGGCTAAAGGAGGAAGGTTTCCCAGGAAAAAAAAAATTAGGATTTGAAAGTTGATGCTATCTTTGATAATTTGGAACAACGTAAATAAGTAGAAATGGCAGGGCCGGGCGCCGTGGCTCACGCCTGTAATCCCAGCACTTTGGGAGGCTGAGGCGGGAGGATCACCTGAGGTCGGGAGTTCGAGACCAGCCTGACTTAATATGGAGAAACCCCGTCTCTACTAAAAATACAAAATTAGACGGGCATGGTGGCTCATGCCTGTAATCCCAGCTACTTGGGAGGCTGAGGCAGGAGAATCGCTTGAACCTGGGAGGCGAAGGTTGCGGTGAGCCTAGATAGCGCCATTGCACTCCAGCCTGGGCAAGCCGAGATAGCGCCATTGCACTCCAGCCTGGGCAACAAGAGTAAAACTCCTTCTCAAAGAAAAAGTAGAAATGGCTGGGAACCGTGGCGCATGCCTGTAATCACAGCACTTTGGGAGGCCGAGGCAGGAGAATTGCTTGAGGCCAGGAGTTCCAGACCAGCCTGGGCAACATAGCAAGACCCTGTCTCTGTTTTAAAATTTAAAAATTAGCCAAGCATTGGGTGTGCGCCTGTGGTCCCAGCTACTCGGGAGGCTGAGGTGAGAAGATCGCTTCAGCCCGGGAGGTCGAGTCTGCAGTGAGCTAGGATCGCACTGCTGGGCCACAGAGCAAGACCCTGTCTCAAAACAAACAAAAAATAAATTCATGTATGTTAGCAACAATTACTATTTAATTTAAAACTTCCCCATTCCGATTCCATCCTCACCAAGCACGTTCCTTCGCCTGCAGCTTCGGTCTAGAGCCTGAGCGAGCCGAGCTGCGGATGCCAGGGGCTGGGTGGACTCCGCAGCTAAGCTACTGTAAAACACGCACCTGCTTCTACCGCGGGTGTACACATGGTTTGCCAGGGTGTGCGCGTCTTCCCAAGGGGTCTGGGGACCAAATTCCAGCTCCCGCCATCGGGAGGCACGGTAAGAGACCGTAGGGGACACAATCCCGAGCACCGCAGATGCCGAGGTCTCCGCTGCGCTCCAGTCTGTCAACAGAGGCTTCAGGACCGCGGGGTCCCTTCAAATGCCCCGCCAGTCCCAGGCCAATCACCGCGCAGCTTCTTCCGGGATCGTCGCCAATCATCGGCCGTTGCGTATTGCGGGTACAGAGGGGTAAGTGAAGCTTCGGGCCCTTACATCTTTCTAGGCCCGCGCTGTGATCCCTGTTCTCTCCCAGGATTCCCAGGCCCCAAACCAGCCCTCATCTCTTGGATGGAACAGGAGAGTGAGGCTTGGAGCCCCGCCGCCCAGGATCCTGAGAAGGGGGAAAGACTGGGAGGAGCTCGGAGAGGTGAGGGATAGTCCCGGGTCCCCCCACTTGGTTTTGTAAGTGTAACTTAATTCCGGTTTCCCAGGAGATGTCCCAAACAGGAAGGAAGAGGAACCGGAGGAAGTCCCAAGAGCCAAAGGGCCTAGAAAGGCTCCTGTGAAGGAGAGTCCTGAAGTGCTGGTGGAACGCAACCCTGACCCAGCTATTAGCGTGGCCCCGGCACGGGCACAGCCACCCAAAAATGCTGCCTGGGACCCGACCACAGGAGCACAGCCCCCGGCACCCATACCCAGCATGGATGCTCAGGCCGGCCAGCGGCGCCACGTGTGCACGGACTGCGGCCGCCGCTTCACCTACCCCTCACTGCTGGTCAGCCACAGGCGCATGCACTCGGGGGAGCGGCCTTTCCCCTGCCCCGAGTGTGGCATGCGCTTCAAGAGGAAGTTCGCAGTGGAAGCGCACCAGTGGATCCACCGCTCCTGCTCCGGGGGGCGGCGGGGCCGGAGGCCTGGGATCCGGGCTGTGCCTCGGGCCCCCGTCCGAGGTGACCGGGACCCGCCTGTGCTCTTCCGGCACTACCCAGACATCTTCGAGGAGTGCGGCTGAGCGGCACCGCAGGCTGGAGTTGAGCCTGACCTTGGCACGAAGGACTGACGGATCCCTGAGGTGGGCCACTGAGTCGGGGACTCCGGAACTGAAATTCATGCCCTGGGCTTTCCTCAAGGATCCCTCAAGTTTCCAACTTGTAAAAAGAAAAGTGCCTGTAAAGATTCGAATAGATTAGACTTGCCACCCATCTCCCCAGTCTTTTGTTTAACAAAAAAAAAA